CGAAAAGGGGACGAATTTCTCATTCCTCTAGCTTTGTTCTAATCAAGCCCTCAACAGATTGATGCTCCCCACTCACATAAGGGAGGGTCATCTGCTTCACCCATTCCACCAATTCAAATGCTGATCTCATCTGGAAGCACCTCAACAGACATGCCCAGACATCACACAGCATCTGGGCACCCCATGGCCCTGTCGGATTGACACAACAAATTAACCACCACGGCTGCTATGAACATCTGTGGACAGGTTTTTGTGGGACACAGGGCTTATTTAAGAAATTGGTTATTTTCTATTTCTTCAACTAGGTTTATTGGTACCTGTTTTGTTATTATTTCTAGTGTTTTATACTTATGTTGCAATTATTCTTCTATATGGATATAAGATTTAATAAAATCCTTTATTTATTTATTTATTTATTTCTGAGACATAGTCTCACTCTGTAACCCAGGCTGGAGGGCAGTGGCGTGATCTTGGCTCACTGCAACCTCTGCATCCCAGGTTCAATAGATTCTCCTGCCTCAGCTTCCCGAGCAGCTGGACTACAGGCGTGCGCCACCAAGCCCAGCTAATTTTTGTATTTTTAGTAGAGACGGGGTTTTGCCATGTTGGCTAGGCTGGTCTCGAACTTCTGACCCAAGTGATTCACCCACCTTGGCCTCCAAAAGTGCTGGGATTACAGGCATCAGCCACTGTGCCCGGCCAAAGCCCATTAAAATTATATGTAGCCCAAGATATTCCTGGCATGTACATAGAAAGATAACATTGCCTCTAGAAAGGGGAACTGGGTTGCTGGAGGCTGGAGGCTGGAGGTGGGGAGAATGGAGGCTTATCTTTCCTTTTATAGCCTTTTATACAATTAAACAAACATAGAGAGCGTGCATGTGAACAAAAATGTAAGTATTCCAGGCTGTAGGCCTAGAGCTTACCAGCAGGCTGGGTGTGGCCTGCCCTACCCTGTTCTCTGTCAGTAGAACTTTGTCACCTTTCCTGCTCAGCATGAACAGTAGGGAGACAGCAGAATTCTCATTCCACTGGCCCTTGATTTGCAGACTCTCCTTTCCTATAGCTCCTGGACATAATTTCCTGACACTCTGAACAGCTTGGATTCGGTGAAAAGCCACAAGCCCCAGCATGAGTACAGTGATGTTCCTCCCCAACTCCGCCCTGCATGGTCTGGTTGGTCATTGTGCCAACCCACCTGAGATCCTTTCAGCAGACAGCACGTGGAAGTCCTCCTGCCCCAGGAAACAGGGGTGTGATGTGGTTGCAAGGGGAGGGCAGGCATAGGAAGAACTGAGATTGCTGGACTGGAGGTCAGCCCCTAAAAAGATGATCAGCAAGCCTGTTAGCCAAGCCAACCCTACTGTCTCCCTCCAGAAGGAATACTTTGAAGATTGTCCCACTGCAACTCAGAGGAGAATGGAGTGGAGGTGCTGAGAGAGGCCGTCTCCATGGGAGCAAGACCACATGACCACGTGAGCTGAGGGAGTAGCTGGTCATGCAGAACTGCTGTGGCTCCCAAAGAGTTTTCCAGTTCTGGCTCCAGTCCATCTGCATCCCCACACTAAAGCTCTTTGTTTGTTTGTTTGTTTATAGCCTGAAGAGGGTAAGTTATTGGTCCTCGCCCCCATGCCCCACACCTCTGCCTGTTTCTGGTTTTTCTGTTGCAGGCCAGACCAAGACCGAGACTTGGAGACCTGATTGAGATTTCTCGCTTTGGCTATGCACACTGGGCCATCTACGTGGGAGATGGCTATGTGGTCCATCTGGCTCCGGCAAGTAAGGATGGGTTCTCTTTTTAAGCACAAGGGCCTGCCCAGGACTGAACTCACTGTTTGCACAGGTGAAATTGCTGGAGCTGGTGCGGCCAGTGTCCTGTCTGCCCTGACCAACAAAGCCATAGTGAAGAAGGAACTGCTGTCTGTGGTGGCTGGGGGAGACAACTACAGGGTCAATAACAAGCACGATGACAGATACACACCACTGCCTTCCAACAAAATCGTCAAGCGGGCAGAGGAGTTGGTGGGGCAGGAGTTGCCTTATTCGCTGACCAGTGACAACTGCGAGCACTTCGTGAACCATCTGCGCTATGGCGTCTCCCGCAGTGACCAGGTGCATCTTCAGCCTGCATCCCCTTCCCAGGACTGAGTGTGCTCTCCCTTCTCTTCTGCTGCAGGTCACTGGTGCAGTCACGACAGTAGGTGTGGCAGCAGGCCTGCTGGCTGCCGCAAGCCTTGTGGGGATCCTGCTGGCCAGAAGCAAGCGGGAAAGGCAATAAATCCAAGAAATTGTCCCAACAACCACCAATTCTTACGGAGGAATATTATTTAGCCAGCAGGAGTGGAGTTTGGTTTACTGATTTTACTGTTTTGTGTTCATGAATCTTTATTTTAATGGAGTTAAAAGCACAGGAAAATGTATTTGGAAATGCAGCTTAGTATGAATTCTATTAAAGACACAATTGGGCTCTGCTATGGACTGAATGCTTGTGTTTCTCTCACACT